TGCAGCAGGAAGGTCAGCGGCTCTAGAGCACCAACAAGAAGGTATCCAGAGAGAGCCCAGATTGGGCTGGGAGAATGGGTGAGTGTCAACTGGACTTACACCATGTGTTCACTGACATTCTGCAGCAGGAAGGTCAGCGGCTCTAGAGCACCAACAAGAAGGTATCCAGAGAGAGCCCAGATTGGGCTGGGAGAATGGGTGAGAGAATGGGGACTCAGGGTCTTGTTAAAGGCAGAGCACAGGTTCTGAGAAGTTGGAAAGGGTTAGATGGGAGTGTGTGTGTGCAGGGGGATGTTGGAGCCTGGAAAATACCAACCATTTGTCTTTTACACTCTAAAGGTAGTTGTGCTCCCCAAGTGAATAAGGTGGGACATGTGCACGTCAGGTTTTCAGTGTGAAACCTGGTATATTTCCAAATGAAAGTGATTGGATTCAGGTGACCATTTAAATTATGTCTATGAAAAAAGAAAATAGACTTGGGGCCTTGATAAGCCTTTAGCTAGGGAAGTAGGAAAAAGACTCAAATGTCTGGGTTGGAGGGAAGACTCCTGTACTCAGTCTCAGATTGTTTTCCTTATTCACTTGCTTCAGAATAATCCAGGCTGCAAACTATTGGGACCCACCCCAGAACTACTGAATCACGATCTCTGAGGGTGGAATTCAGGAATGATGATAATTTCTCCAGGATATAGGGATTTTCCTTAGAGGGAAAAATAATTTGACCACAGGCCGTCCCAGCTCCTACCTCCGGACCTGGAGCTCGTGATTCCCAGGCTCTCATTCCGGTCTGCGGTGGCCGGCTCACCTGGCCTGTCTACCTGCGGGCGTGGCGGGGTTGGAGAGGGGAGCGGGACCCGCGACCCCGCCCCGTGGCCCGGCCGGAGCCCCGCCCCTCGGGGGCGGGTGGGGAGAGCTGCCGCGGCCGAGGCCCGCCCCAACCTTGGCTGCGCCAATCAGGCACTGCGATCTCAGACGTCGGGTTACGCGCGGCGCGGAGTCGGCGGCCGGGCGGAGGTACCGGCTCAGGCTTGGGATCCCGGCTGCGGGTTTGGCGGCGCTGCGCCGGCAGGCAGCGAGGCCGGGCGGGCCCTGGGCCCTCGCGCCCCTCCCGCGAGGCCTGTCATGCAGGGCCCCGCCGGGAACGCGAGCCGGGGACTGCCAGGCGGGCCGCCCTCCACAGTCGCGTCCGGGGCGGGCCGCTGCGAGAGCGGCGCGCTCATGCACAGCTTCGGCATCTTCCTGCAGGGGCTGCTCGGCGTCGTGGCCTTCAGCACGTTAATGCGTGAGTCTGGGACCCCCCGACCCTCCGGAGGCGGAAAACTACTGATGTCTGTCTTTTCTTTCAGTCAAACGCTTCAGAGAACCAAAGCATGAAAGACGTCCGTGGAGGATATGGTATGTGTTTAGGTATTAGTTCATTCTGGAGTGCTAATAACCAGTGCTGGTTTATTTTGTACAGGTTTTTAGACACTTCCAAACAAGCCATAGGAATGCTGTTCATCCACTTTGCAAATGTATACCTAGCAGATCTCACTGAAGAGGACCCTTGTTCACTGTAAGTGTTCCCTATTTGAGTGCAAACATCAGGCCGTGACCATGCATGTGCCCTGTCCTCACAGGTACCTCATCAACTTCCTCCTGGACGCCACTGTGGGCATGCTGCTCATCTACGTGGGGGTGCGCGCCGTCAGCGTCCTGGTAGAGTGGCAGCAGTGGGAGTCCCTGCGCTTCGGCGAATATGGTAATATGCTGTGGATGCCGGACAGGGCGTGACCATGTGACTAAGCACCCGCCTGTCCCTGCAGGAGACCCTCTGCAGTGTGGAGCCTGGGTCGGGCAGTGCGCTCTTTACATCGTGATCATGATTTTTGAAAAGTCTGTCGTCTTCATCGTCCTCCTAATACTTCAGTGGAAAAAGGTTTGCTTCGTCCCTGCATGAGCAGCTCCTTGCCCTACCTCACTGAGTCTGCTTCTCTTTACAGGTGGCCCTGTTGAATCCCATTGAAAACCCAGACTTGAAGCTGGCCATCGTCATGCTGATCGTCCCCTTCTTTGTCAACGTCAGTGCCATGTTGCATTTTTATCCCGATTTCCCAAAGTAACCTGCACTTTTCCTTCCCACAGGCTTTGATGTTTTGGGTAGTGGACAATTTCCTCATGAGAAAGGGGAAGACGAAAGCTAAGCTAGAAGAAAGGGGAGCCAACCAGGACTCGAGGAATGGGAGCAAGGTCCGCTACCGGAGGGCCGCATCCCACGAGGAGTCTGAGTCTGAGGTAGGGCCTCCCTGACTCTCCAAGGGCCCAAGGTGACTCAGGCCCTGCCTCTCTACTGCCTCAGATCCTGATCTCAGCGGATGATGAGATGGAGGAGTCCGACGTGGAGGAGGACCTCCGCAGACTGACCCCCCTCAAGCCTGTGAAGAAAAAGAAGCACCGCTTTGGGCTACCCGTATGACACATTCCCATGCTGGGGGTGACGGGAGGTAGTAAGATGAGGCTCTTGGATCTCCAAGGCTGGTGCTCAGGAAGCCCCTATCAAGAAGAAGCGCCCCCCTGTGAAGGACGAGGACCTGAAGGGGGCCCGAGGAAACCTGACCAAGAACCAGGAAATCAAGTCCAAGACCTACCAGGTCATGCGAGAGTGTGGTGAGTGTCCTCATGCCATCTGGGGCTGGGGAAGGCTGGCCCCTGACTTTACCTCCTCCCACAGAGCAAGCTGGCTCGGCCGCCCCGTCGGTGTTCAGCCGCACCCGCACAGGTACCGAGACTGTCTTTGAGAAGCCCAAAGCCGGACCCACCAAGAGTGTCTTCGGCTGAGAAGTGTGCGCCACTCCCCTTGCTGCCCGAATGCTCGGAAACAGGAGCCTTTCCCAGGAACTCTTTTTTATGCCAGAACGCTTCCTCTCCCCTGCTGTCTCTGGGGCTGCCACCCTCCCCCACAGTCCAGGCCCTTCAGCCAAGGGCTCTGCACCAGCACCTTGGAAGCACCAATAAAGAGGATGCCCACGTGGCCCCAGCAATCAGAAGGTGTTGGTTGGTCCCTGGCTATGGC